GTGAGAAGGAGGGGATCGGCCCTCCCAACAAGTCTCATCTTCCCCAGATGCTGCTTGGTGCTCAGGGGCTGCAAGTACTCTGTCCTTGCACAGAGGGTTGGGGACTCCAGCTGTGCATGGGGGCACACATTAGGCCCACAGCTTGTAATGGACCAGTAGTAAAGTAAGGGAGGGGAAGCAGACTCTCTCTTGGAAAGGAGGCTCCTGAGTCCTTCTTGGGGCTTCCCCCACCAACTGTTTCCCAAACCAGCATACAGTAGGCACTTAGTAAATACTAAACCTAGTAAAGGACTGAATGATGGTAGACCGAACCCCCAAAGCAAAAGAGAAAGGGTCCAACAGCGCCTCCTTGCGGTGCTCTGCCCCAAGCCACGGGGAGAAACGTTGCAGCCCGCGCCGAACGCCGGGCAGCACAAAGGATCCCCGACTGCCGGGGAGCGGTGCTCGGAGGGCACAGGTCTACGCCATCCCCCACGCAGTTTCGGAGATGGAGCGCTGGGCCCATGGAGGGAAGGCGGCAGGCTCGGCGGCTCCGGCAGCTTGCTGGGGCAGGGGCTCAAGGCGGCAGTCCGATAGTGGAGGCCGCTGAGAACTGTCACGGAGCTGCGTCTGTACAGCGAGCATCCCTTATTTATTCAGGGCGAGTGTGTATTTGGGGCGGCGTGCAGGGGGCTGACAAAGACCGGAGAGCTCCCGGTGCGGCCGCCGGCGGAGCGAAGACTGGAACCCGTATGAGCGCCCCCCAGCGCCCCTGAGCGCTCGCCGCCGGTGCACGGCGCACCCCGCGGGAGGCAGGGATCAGCAAAGCCGTGCGCCCCGAGGCCCGCCCCCGTCTCCGCACAAAGACCGTGAGTCCCGGGTCCGAGCCTTCCGCGCGGGGATCGGGCGGTTGTCCGGCGGGTCGTCCTTCGACGGCCTCCTGGCCTCGCCGGAGCGGGTGCGGGGAGGCCCACGCAGCGACGGCTGGAGGAGGGGTGGGCGGGGCTGCCGGGGGTGGGGTCCCCGGGGCGGGGCGGGGCGCGCTGTGTCGCGGGTCGGAGCTCGGTCCTGCTGGAGGCCACGGGTGCCACACACTCGGTCCCGACATGATGGCGAGCATGCGAGTGGTGAAGGTAACCGCGTATAGGATGACCCCTTTCTCTTGGCCAACTGCCCACTCACTTGTGTCCCCTGCAGGAGCTGGAGGATCTTCAGAAGAAGCCTCCCCCATACCTGCGGAACCTGTCCAGCGATGATGCCAATGTCCTGGTGTGGCACGCTCTCCTCCTACCCGTGAGTATCCATGGGGACCATGGCTTTGGATTACTGGAGCTTGACCCCTTTTCTCTCTGCACAGGACCAACCTCCCTACCACCTGAAAGCCTTCAACCTGCGCATCAGCTTCCCGCCGGAGTATCCGTTCAAGCCTCCCATGATCAAATTCACAACCAAGATCTACCACCCCAACGTGGACGAGAACGGACAGATTTGCCTGCCCATCATCAGCAGTGAGAACTGGAAGCCTTGCACCAAGACTTGCCAAGGTGGGGTTGGGCTTTGCTTGGAGGAGGGACTGCTGATATCCTGATCTGGCCTGTCTCTCCCCAGTCCTGGAGGCCCTCAATGTGCTGGTGAATAGACCGAATATCAGGGAGCCCCTGCGGATGGACCTCGCTGACCTGCTGACACAGAATCCGGAGCTGTTCAGAAAGAATGCCGAAGAGTTCACCCTCCGATTCGGAGTGGACCGGCCCTCCTAACTCATGTTCTGACCCTCTGTGCACTGGATCCTCGGCATAGCGGACGGACACACCTCATGGACTGAGGCCAGAGCCCCCTGTGGCCCATTCCCCATTCATTTTTCCCTTCTTAGGTTGTTAGTCATTAGTTTGTGTGTGTGTGTGGTGGAGGGAAGGGAGCTATGAGTGTGTGTGTTGTGTATGGACTCACTCCCAGGTTCACCTGGCCACAGGTGCACCCTTCCCACACCCTTTACATTCCCCAGAGCCAAGGGAGTTTAAGTTTGCAGTTACAGGCCAGTTCTCCAGCTCTCCATCTTAGAGAGACAGGTCACCTTGCAGGCCTGCTTGCAGGAAATGAATCCAGCAGCCAACTCGAATCCCCCTAGGGCTCAGGCACTGAGGGCCTGGGGACAGTGGAGCATATGGGTGGGAGACAGATGGAGGGTACCCTATTTACAACTGAGTCAGCCAAGCCACTGATGGGAATATACAGATTTAGGTGCTAAACCATTTATTTTCCACGGATGAGTCACAATCTGAAGAATCAAACTTCCATCCTGAAAATCTATATGTTTCAAAACCACTTGCCATCCTGTTAGATTGCCAGTTCCTGGGACCAGGCCTCAGACTGTGAAGTATATATCCTCCAGCATTCAGTCCAGGGGGAGCCACGGAAACCATGTTCTTGCTTAAGCCATTAAAGTCAGAGATGAATTCTGGAGTGCAGCTGAGTCTTTGATGAGGGG